GCGCCTGTAGTCCCAGCTACTCGGGAGGCTGAGGCAGGAGAATGGAGTGAACCCCGGAGGTGGAGCTGGCAGTGAGCCGAGATCGCGCCACTGCACTCTAGCCTGGGTGACAGAGCGAGACTCTGTCTCTAAATAAATAAATAAATTAATTAAAATAATCAAAATTGAAGTAGCCCGGGCAGTGTGGTTCATGCCGGCAGTTCCAGTATTTTGGGAGGCCGAGGTAGGAGGAACGCTCGAGGCCAAGAGTTTAAGAGCAGTCTAGGCAACATAGGGAGACGCCTTCTCTACAAAATATAATTAGCTGGGCGTGGTGGCGTGCACCTGTAGTCCCAGCTACTTCGGAGGTGGAGGAAGAACGCTTGAGGCCAGGAGTTCAAGACCAGCCTGAGCAAAATAGAGAGCCTCTACCCCCACTCCTCACCACACTGTTTCCACCAAAAAAAAAAAAAAAAAAAAAAAAAAAAAAAAAAAGCTGGAAGTGGTGATGTGAGCCTGTAGTCCTAGCTACTTGGGAGGCTGAGATGGGTGGATCGCTTGACTCCGGGAGTTCAAGGCTGCAGTCAGCCGTGATCAAGCCACTGTCTGAAAAGTAAATGCTCGTCTGAAAAGTAAAAAATAAAAATAAAAATAGACTGGGCGCGGTGGCTCACGCCGGTAACCCCAGAACTTTGGGAGGCCGAGGCGGGGGGATCACGTGAGGAAAGGAGTTCAAGGCCAGCCTGGCCAACATGGTGAAACCCTGTCTCTACTAAAAATACAAAAATTAGCTTGCTGTGCTGGTGCACGCTTGTAGTCCCAGCGCGGCCTCTTCCCACCTTTTAAGGTAGAGAGCCCAGGCTGAGGCGCCCCTCTCTCTAACTGCAGGACCCTCGGATTTTTGCTGTCCAGGCACCTCGCCCTTCGCTTCATGGCCTTCTAGTAGTTCCAGGGTGTTCGCAGTTGTGACCTGCTTCCCGTGAGCCTCTGCTCTACGCCCCTGGATGGGGCGTGCATTCCCTACCCAGCAGCCCTCGCGCGGTCCGGCACAGCGGACACCAGGACTCCAAAATGGCGTCAGTTGGTGAGTGTCCGGCCCCAGGTAAGGCTGTTTGGACTCCGTGGTGGAAGCAGAGTGGGTATTTTTTCTCACTCTTCCGTTTCAGTACCAGTGAAGGACAAGAAACTTCTGGAGGTCAAACTGGGGGAGCTGCCAAGCTGGATCTTGATGCGGGACTTCAGTCCTAGTGGCATTTTCGGAGCGTTTCAAAGAGGTCAGAGCCTTGTGGATGTCTGTAAATGAAAGAGCAGGGCAGTGAGCGCCTCTTGCGTTTGCAGGTTACTACCGGTACTACAACAAGTACATCAATGTGAAGAAGGGGAGCATCTCGGGGATTACCATGGTGCTGGCATGCTACGTGCTCTTTAGCTACTCCTTTTCCTACAAGCATCTCAGTGAGTGCCTCTGCGGCGTCTTGCCTTTAGTTAGATACTTACCATCTTGCCTTCCTGACTTCAGAGCACGAGCGGCTCCGCAAATACCACTGAAGAGGACACACTCTGCACCCCCCCACCCCACGACCTTGGCCCGAGCCCCTCCGTGAGGAACACAATCTCAATCGTTGCTGAATCCTTTCATATCCTAATAGGAATTAACCTCCAAATAAAACATGACTGGTACGTGTGCTGATTGCCTGCCTGTCTGCCGTAGC